GGAGTTCTTGCAGCCTTCCTTGCCTCTGGAGGGACTGAGACAATGTGTGTGTGACATACAAAGTCTAGAAATTTGACACACAGGAAAAGCAGGACAATCCAGCATGTAGGGCTTTAATTTCATGTGTGCCTGTGTGCGTCCATGCTCACTCAGAAAGCAAGGTCACAGGAGCTGGCCATGTGGCTCTGGCCATCCCTGACATTGACTAGTCAGCCAGAAACCCACTGCACTCTAAGCTGAAAACTTGAATCTGAGTGGGAGTGTCTGAGTTCCTCCAGGGAATCTAAGGGCAGAAACGGCTATTTGGGAATGTTTTCTTGGATCGAGGCCTGATATCCAGAAGGACTGGGATCCAAGGACACAAAACCTCTCCAGAGGCCCTCCTCAGCACAAGCAGGTGGAGAGTCAGAAGGGCAGGACTGTTGGGGTGGGGGCTAAGGGAATTCCCAGCTTGCAGTCATGGGGGCCCAGCTCTCTGCTGTCGTGGTGGTGGGAACAGGAGGCTGTTTCTTCTCCCTGGGCTTTCTCTGCACAGCCCAATCCAGACAGTGAACAAACTTGTGTTTCTCCTCTGCTCCAGCAGGAGGAGGGGGCAGCTCTGGACAACGACAGCTGAGACCAGGAAGATGCTCCCCACCCATCACTGGCCCCTCCCCACATTTGATATGCCCCCTTAGAGAGATGAATAAGGGCTTTGCCAGGAGGGACCCCAGAAGACAGAGGTCAGGAGGGGAGTGAGTCAGCCGGGTTTCCAGCTTCAAAAGTAAGCATCCCAACCCCCAACCTGTCCTAGGAGGGAGAGGAAGAGATAAAACCCAGGGTACAGTCCCCGCCTAGCCCTCTTCGGAGGTGAACTTGCCATTAGGTTCTAAAATGTATTTTTTTCATGTTAAGGTAAAACTTGTTTTTCTAGTAAAACATCACATACAATATAAATAGAAATGACCAGAGCCTTCTCTAACCATCACTATATAAATAACATTCCGTTAACAAAATCAACTAGTTCAGATCACAGGCATAGTTGTGAGCTTTCTTCTTTATTTTTTTTAAGAAGGATGTTCAGATGGTTAAGTTGGGTTCCTAAATTTGAAAAATATGTTGCAGCTGGGGAGGTAAAATCATTAACTTGTGCAAATGACAAACAACTCATATCAAAGATACATTTTAAAAAGCATAAAACGATACTGTTAAACCAATTCGAGAAAAATTTGTTATTATGTGAAAAGTGTATGATCCAAAAGCATTCTCACATGCTTTACTTCTACGTCAGCACCTGAGTTACTGTTAAGCTATGCAGATATGCAGACAAAATATCTTTATCTGGCAAACAACAAGAAAGACACTGACTGCTGAAGCACTCTTGCAAACAACGCACCGGGAGATCGTGGTGCTTTTCCCCTCAGTTACTAACTTGTTTCCTGAAAAATAAGAAGCAAAGAGGCAGACTATGAAAACTTCAGGAATTATAGAATATTAAAAACTATAAGCTTCAGGGCCGGACAAGGTGGCTCACGCCTGTAATCCCAGCACTTTAGGAGGCTGAGGCGGGCGGATCACGAGGTCAGGAGTTTGAGACCAGCCTGACCAACATGATGAAACCCCAGCTGTACTTAAAATACAAAAATCAGCTGCGTCTGGTAGCAGGCGCCTGTAATCCCAGCTACTCGGGAGGCTGAGGCAGGAGAATCGCTTGAACCCGGGAGGCAGAGGTTGCAGTGAGCCGACACTGCGCCACTGCACTCCAGCCTGGGCGACAGAGTGAGACTCTGTCTCAATAAATAAATAAATAAATAAATAGGCACTGGGTAGAAATACTGAGCTCTGGAAATCAGGAAAAGGGATGGACATATTGAAAACCAACTGTGGCAAATTAGCCAATGAACCTTTCCGACAGCCTCGTGTGCTGGGCATTGGCGGGGAGGCACCTCGGGCGGGATCAGGGCCTCCGTCTCGCGCACCGCCAGCGTGAACACCTGGTCCATCCTCCGCTGGATCTTGGCCGTGACCCCCGGGAACGGGCAGGGCCCCTCGCGGGCCCGCGCCATCAGCACCTGGCGCTCGGAGTCCCGGTCGGCCTGGGTGCCCACCAGCACCAGCAGGACGGCCCCGGGTTCCCACAGCCCGCGCAGGCGCTCGCGCAGCGGCCTCACGGCCGGGAACGAGGCCTCGCTGCACACGCCCCGGAGCACCGCGAAGCCGTCGCCGTGGCGGATGTCCAGGTCCTGGAGCGTGACCAGGTGCTCGGCGTCCGCCGCGTCCACGATTTCCAGCAGCGCGGGCGCCGCGTTTGCCTCGATCTCCTCGCGGAGCCGCTCCTCCGCCCACGCCGCGCACTGCTCGGGGAGCGGCCGCACGCGAACTGCGTGTCCAGCGTGGTCCTGCCCACGTCACGCTCCCCAGCAGCACACCCCGGCAGCCCTGGCGGGGCGCGGGACCAGCCCGCAGTGTCCGGGACGCGGCGGGGAGGGGAGGAGAGGGAGGAAGGGGAGGGGAAGGAGGAAGGGGAAGGGGCCTGGGAGCGCAGGGAACGGCGTACCAGGACTGTCCGGGCAGGGGCAGGGAGGGGAGAGGAGGGAGGGGATGGGGGAGGGCAAGAGAGGAGAAAAGAGGAGGAGGGGAGGGGAGGAGAGACGAGGGGTCAGGGCGTGGCGGGGCTGGCGAGTCCTGTGGCGCGGGGGAGGGGCGGGCGTCTCCTGGACTTGCTTCCACCCGGCTTAATCCCGCCCGGGGCGGCTCCAACTCCACTGTCGCGCTGTTCTCGGACCAAACTGAGAGTGGGGCGGCTATTTCTCGGGGCCCAATGACGAGATGCAGATGAACTGAGGAGGAAGAGCGTTTTTATTTTCTGCAACTGGTTACAGGGAGAAAGGCCTGGAAATGATCACCGGACCAACTCAAAATTACAGTTTTCCAGAACTTACATACCTTCTAAGCGGTATGTCTACGTGTAAGTGTGCATGCATCTGAAGACATTAGTGATGAACTTACGGTCATCTGTGAGTCCTGAAGACCTTCCTCTGGAGCCTCAATAAGGTTACTGAATCTAAATGGGTCCAGATGCTGGGACAGATTTTTTTTTTTTTTTTTTTTTGGACAGGGCCTTGCTGTGTCACCCAGGCTGGAGTGCAGTGGTGTGATCATAGCTCACTGTGAGGCAGGAAATTAAGGAAAGAAAGAATAATAAAATTTTAAAAAGAGAAAAATAAGCTTTCTATATTAGGCTGACTCATCCCAAAGGCAGTAACAGACAAAGCCCAGACCCAGACGAAGTCTTGATAACATCATCAAAGAAGCAGAGGCTCAAAGGAGTGTGCTCTGGAGACTCTCCCAGCACTCCCTCAACATAAGGATAAGAAAAAGTTCCCCCTCGAACCCCAACCCCCTCCATGTGATTGTACCTTGCTCTGCAAGTTTTATGAATTTATAGATTCTTGTTTTCTGTAACTAGAAACTTCAAGTATTCTGTTTTATCTAAGCAGCACAGTGAAGGTTATACAACATGCCTGAGCAGGCCTGGGCTGCGGCCTTCTGGGCCCCATAGCGAAGGTTATGAGATAAGCCTGTGCAAGGCTCTTTTAAGCAAGCCTAGATAACAGCCATCTGGACTGCATAGCAAGAATTACATGTAACCCTGGGTTATGCACCTGTCACAATTTGATTAACTGCCTATGTTCTGTCTCTGTATCCTTGCTTTCATGCCACTGTAAGCTTGTTTCAAACTAGCCCACTCCCGTTCAAAGGTGTGTATATGAGTCAAGTGCTGTCTTTGTTCTGGGCCCAGTTTTTGGATGTTAATCCACTGGGTCTGAGTGCACTCAATAAAATTCTCATGTCCCACCTACCTGTCTCTCCAGTCTCCTGATTCCCACAACA